TGGACATGTCATTCACACCCTCCTAGGCAATGACTGGCACCTCTATCTCCCCAACGCTCACACAGAGCCTGGCCAGAGCAGATCCCTGGGAACTGCTGAAAGAATGACTGAATGACTGGGCAGGTGAGTGGGCAGATGGATGTGGTGATCCCACTTTAGATCTCTTGCCCCAAAGTCAGAAAGCTCTGCTTTCTGGATGGCACAGTGCCCCAAGTCTTCCAGGCTGAAGCTCTAGCCAGACCCACACCCACAGTGCTTTGTGGCCATGACTATTACAGACAGGCCCCCTGTCCCAGTGAGCAGAAATCTGATGACATCAGCATTGAGCAGTACCACCACTCGCCTGAGTGAAGGCACTTGAGGCTGTCTAGCTCTGGCAGAGTTGGTTCCAGGAGCCACAGCCCTTCCTCACAGCCAGGCTGCTGGGGCTGGAATGGGCTGCTGAGCTAGCACCACCTGCCCGGTGTCGCTTATCCCAGAGGGCTGCAGCACTCACAGTGAGCGGCTGCGTAAGTGTGTCCGTGTGTGTGTGCGTGTGTGTGTGTGTGAGAGAGAGAGAGAGAGAGAGAGAGCGCATGTATTTGCTGTGGGACTCATGGAAGGAGCCCTCTCATTGGCTGCCAAGGGTCCCAGTTCCAGTCTGTGAATCTCTGGGCTGCCAGCTCTGCCCTCCCCTGGGAAGGCAAAGCAGGAGAGGGAGGGGAGAGTGGAGTGAGGCTTCAGGTGTGTCTGACAAGGAAGCAGGTACACCTGGTGGCCACACTGGGCATTCTTGTGGCATCTGGCTGTGCTAGCTCCAAGTCTGCAGCCTGACAGCTTTGTGCTCTGCCCAAATTTTCCCAGATTTCTGTTGGGACTGGAGCCCAGAGCTCATTGGCAGCTGTCACTTACAGAACTGGATCCATCCCCCAGTGGAGCAGGGAGCTGTGTCACTTAGAATTCCTGGGTAGCACATTCCTTCAGTAGACCCTGTCACACTCCTGGATTAGGCTCTGTTATTGGCCCCGCGCTCCTGCAAGCTTCTGCAGACAGAGTGAGCGAGTGAGCGAGTGAGTGAGCCAGCGAGCGGCAGCAGGAATGACAGCACTGAGAGCAGAGACAGCCAGGGACGGTGAGGGCGGGCGAGTCGGGTCCCGGGGGGTGCCTGTGCTGGCCCTTTCTGCAGAGGCAGATGAAGTGGGGGCCACTTTCAGGGCTTGCTAGGGTTTCTCTTGGAACCTGGGCTGCTCGACCCGAGTGGAGCACTGAGCAAGGGGGAGGGGGAAAGGGAGGGGGAGAGAGAGGGAGGAAGAGAGAGAGAGAGAGACTGAGAGAGACTGAGAGAAGCTCCTAGCAGGCTCTAGTCCAAGTGAGAGGCTCAGATCTGTACAATTCTGTGCCAGGGGCACAAGTGGGATTTGGAAGAGCCATGTGTGTGAGAAGCAAAGCTGAGGTGATGTAAGCACCTGGGGAGGAGCACAGGCAGAGGAGGAGGAGGAGGAGTAGGAGGAGGAGGAGGAGAAAGAGGAGGAGGAGGAGGTGGCAGCGGCCGCCGCGGTGGCTGCCAGTCCAGAGCAGAATGATGGGCAACTCTCACCACAAGCAACCGAGGAGTAAAAGCCAAAGCAGGATGCATTCAGCAACAGGTACTCTTTTCCCTTCCCTCCTTTTCCGGGGCCTGCGCCTCTCACTGACTCTCTCCTTCCCTAGCTGCAGCTAACTCGGGTCGGGAAAATGCGACAGCGACTGCCCACTCGAGGTCGTCATGGCGACAGCCAGTGAACGTGTTCCTCTCCTCGGGCAGGCCCCCGAGTGTAGAGGAGCTGCTTCGGGAGGCGCAGCTCAATCTCCAGAGCCTGTTGCAAGGTACCGAGAGGGAGGGGGGCTGCGGCCGGAGCAGAGTGTGTGTCTCCACTGTGCTATTTTTCAGAAGAATATGAGGAACAGTACTCGGAGGCCAGACTTGTGGGGCAGACCTTCCGCTCTTCTGATGAGGCCACTAAGCCCACCCCCAACCCAAGGCCCCAGTCTGCCAGGCGTCTGGAGTTTATATTGATGGTGAGTTGCCTCATCCCCCACCTGGGAGAGCCTACACCCTTTCCATCACCTTCTCTCCCAACAGCCTACAAAACGGCAGCTGAGCGAGGATGAGACTACCACCCAGGGTGTGAGGGCCCCCGAGGCCTCCCTGAGCCTGTCTACCACAGCCGACAAGCAAACTGCCTGGAATAGCCTTTTCCCTCTGCCCATCCTAGAGGAGAAGCGGTGGCCTCAGCTTTGCTCCACGCAGTCTGACATTGTGCCCATCAACATCTCTGGTAGAGTTGCTTAGCACCGCCTTTGTCTTCTTGATGCACCCAAGTGTCTTTATTTTGGCTACAGGGCAGCAGTTTGATAAACATGCAAGTTTGCGACACTCGTTGTTTAACACAGAGACAGCCGTGAACCCCAAGTCCACCCTGAGGCGGAGGCGGACCATTATTGGATTCTCTAACTTTTCCCAGCGAGACCAAGGTGACCCCACCACAGCTGATTCCCCAGTCCCTTAGCACTCATGTCCTGTGTTTATTTCCTCCAGGTCACAGCAACAGCCCAGCAGGCAGTGTGGCCCACTCTACCACCTCCGACATCAGGCCCAGTCACTCAGTTCCAGAAGGGGTTCATGGAAGAGTTGCAGTTGGTCAGGATGCTCGGTTCCCAAGTCTCACCTCGCCAGTACTGAGAACTCCTTCCAGTGAGCCGGACGAACCTCACCAGGCACGGAGTGGCCCAAACCCTCCTGGCATGGAGAGCATGGGAATGGTGTACAGTGTCCCCAGTTCTTGCAATGGACCTACAGAATCAACCTTCTCCACTTCCTGGAAGGGAGATGCTTTTACCTACATGACTCCAAGTGCCACCAGCCAGAGCAATCAAGTCAATGAAAATGGGAAAAATCCTTCCTGTGGGAATTCTTGGGTCTCTCTAAACAAAGTCCCACCTCTGGTTCCTAAGGAGGCTGCTACCCTCCTTGTCGCTCGTGATAACCCAGCAGGATGCAGTGGGTCAGCTGGCTACCCTGAGCGCCTTATTCAGCAAAGGCACATGCCCGAAAGACCCTCCAAGATTGGCCTTCTGACCAGTGGGACCTCGAGGCTGGAGACAGGCCCCGGTGGGGCCAGCAGATTCCGGGAGCGGTCACTGTCTGTGCCCACAGACTCAGGCACCACAGATGTGGACTATGATGAGGAGCAGAAGGCCAATGAGGCCTGTGCCCTGCCTTTTGCCAGTACGAGCTCTGAGGGCAGTAACAGTGCTGACAACATTGCCTCCCTTAGTGCCCAGCAAGAGGCCCAGCACAGAAGGCAGAGGTCCAAGAGTATCTCACTTAGGAAGGCCAAAAAGAAGCCTTCCCCACCCACACGCAGTGTCTCACTGGTCAAAGATGAGCCAGGCCTCTTGCCTGAAGGTGGGTCAGCACTACCCAAGGACCAGAGGCCCAAGAGCCTTTGCCTCTCCTTGGAACATCAAGGACATCACTCGTCCCACCCAGATGCTCAGGGTCACCCAGCTATTCCAAACCACAAAGATCCAGAAAGTACACAATTCTCCCACCACTGGTATCTTACTGACTGGAAGTCTGGTGACACCTACCAATCCCTGTCCAGCTCCAGCACTGCCACTGGCACCACAGTCATTGAGTGCACCCAAGTTCAGGGCAGCTCAGAGTCTCTTGCCTCACCTTCCACCTCCAGAGCCACTACACCTTCCCAACTCTCCATTGAAGTGGAGGCCAGGGAGATATCATCCCCGGGAAGGCCCCCTGGACTGATGTCACCCTCCAGTGGCTACTCCAGCCAGTCGGAAACACCAACACCCACTGTTTCCATGTCCCTGACCCTGGGCCACTTACCCCCTCCAAGCAGCAGTGTCCGGGTACGTCCAGTGGTACCTGAGAGGAAGTCATCACTACCCCCGACGTCACCAATGGAGAAATTTCCCAAGTCACGGCTATCATTTGACCTACCACTGACCTCTTCACCCAACCTGGATCTGTCTGGGATGAGTATCTCCATCCGAAGCAAAACTAAGGTGAGTCGGCACCACTCAGAGACAAATTTTGGCGTCAAGCTGGCCCAGAAAACTAATCCCAACCAGCCAATCATGCCTATGGTTACTCAGTCCGACCTACGTTCTGTTCGCCTGAGGTCGGTCAGCAAGTCTGAGCCGGAAGATGATATTGAGAGCCCTGAGTATGCCGAGGAACCCAGAGCAGAAGAAGTCTTCACCTTGCCAGAGAGAAAGACAAAACCTCCCGTAGCTGAGAAGCCTCCGGTGGCCCGGAGGCCTCCAAGCTTGGTCCACAAGCCACCATCTGTTCCTGAGGAGTATGCACTAACTTCACCAACCTTGGCTATGCCCCCCAGGAGCTCAATTCAACATGCGAGACCACTCCCTCAAGACAGCTACACGGTAGTGCGGAAACCAAAGCCCTCCAGCTTCCCAGATGGCAGAAGCCCAGGGGAGTCAACAGCACCCTCATCTCTTGTTTTCACGCCTTTTGCCAGTTCCTCTGATGCTTTCTTCTCAGGAACACAGCAGCCTCCCCAGGGAAGTGTAGAGGACGAGGGCCCCAAGGTGAGGGTTCTGCCTGAAAGAATTAGCCTCCAGAGCCAGGAAGAAGCTGAGAAAAAGAAAGGCAAGATTCCACCTCCCGTACCAAAAAAACCCAGCGTGCTGTACCTGCCTCTCACTTCTCCCACAGCTCAAATGGAGGCCTATGTGGCAGAACCAAGGCTGCCTCTCAGCCCCATCATCACCCTGGAGGAAGACACCAAGTGTCCCGCCACCGGCGATGACCTGCAATCACTTGGTCAAAGGGTGACTTCAACTCCTCAGGCTGACAGTGAAAGGGAGGCAAGCCCTCTGGGTTAGTAAACTGTCTGCTGGCTTTTTCCTTCACAAAGTCATTCCTTTTGGTTTTTTATGTCTAGGGAGTTCTGTGGAACCAGGCACCGAAGAAAAAAGTTTAATCAGTGATAAAACAGCTGAATGGATTGCAGAGGATGATGATGACGTGTTTGTGGCTTCACGCACAACTGAAGATTTATTTACTGTGATACACAGGTCTGCACCAATTTCCTTAATTCTAATTGCAAAACTCACTCAGACCAAACTTTCTCTTATCTAGGTCCAAAAGGAAGCTGCTCGGCTGGAAGGAACCTGGTGAGGCCTTTGTGGGTGGCAGAACGAGTTCCCACTCACCAATAAAGAACACAGCTGAGTCTCCAATCAGTGAGTCTACCGCCACTGCAGGGTCAGGCAGCAGTGCCAACCTAGATGCTGGCAGAAATGACGATTTCAAGGCCTTGCTACAGAAGAAGGGAAGTAAGGCAACTCCAAGGTCTCGTCCCTCAGCAGCTGAACTTCTGAAGACCACTAACCCACTGGCTCGGAGAATTATTGCACAATTTTCAAAAGACTATGAAACCACCGATAACCCCAGTACCTAAGCCCTGGGCTCAACAAGCAGGGTTTACTTACTAAACTTGAGTAGAGAAGGGGGAAGAGAAAGGGTCTTTAAACAGAACCATGGGAACAACAGAGCCTACATTTCTTTTATATTAACTCACACTCTGGACAGCAGGAGAGAGGCTACTTCATCTAGAGCTAAAATCATCTGGCACTTAATCATCTTCAGACATTTTTATGTTTTCATACTTATAAGCTTGTCATGACTGACTACCGAGTTTCTTCTTATTTTCCCCCAGTGGTGTGCACTAACTAAGAAGAAATTTTCAGATGTCAGGGCACATGTGCCACTTTTTCAATTCAGTGACCCGGCTGCTCCATCCCTGGCTCCTGTCACTGAGGAGTGCAGTGTGAGAGCAGATTGGAGGCTGCCAAACTTGGGGGGCATAGGGTGCCATTGCTTATTATTCACTTTCCTAGGGAGGCTCTGATGGCCCTGTGTGCAAACACAGAAAGACTCTGATGCCTCCTCAACCACAGTTTAGCTTTCCCCTGCGCTCACAAGAGGTTTGCAGGGTGCACTTATTTCGGCATGAGGTTGATTGGATGGCTTTTGTGGTGCAAAATATGACTGTGACTCTGTCCTGAAACTTAATGCCTTTTTCAGTTTGATTGTCTACATGGAGATCAGGGTGATAAGTTTCAATAAACATATAGACGCCCCCCCACCCACCCCCATTAGCTAGAAAAGACCAGGACTGGGTTGCTTTAAATGAACCAAGCTTGACCAACAAACAAGACAGCCATTTGTTCACTCAGATCTAGCCGAGGTAACTCACAAGTGCACCTTGAGATCCTCCATGTGTCTGTCAACAGCGATAGGCAGGATCTGCGCCCAGCTCATGCTGCATTCTAAGAACTCTCATTTCATTTGCATATAAAATTCATTACAGGAAGTAATTAACTGAAGGAACAGCATCATCAAAGGCTCAAGGATAATGGAAAGTAAGTGCATCTTGCCCCCCACCAGTCAATTCAGATCGTGGTTTGTGGTTGGTTTGGTTTTGTTTAAAGGAAGTCCGACTCTGTTCCAAAAACCAAGAACATATAAACTAAAAGGATCTATCCAAAATCTAAAAGGCAGTCTTGCCAGTTGCTATGGCCCATAATGCACACACACACACACACACACACACACACACACACACACACAAAAGGGCTACTTTTTGCCATTTAGGTTCTGTGTTTGACCAGCTTTCAATTAACCTTGCTGGGGGAGAGCATAAGAACCTGGGTAAATGGCATACTGAAAGAGCTTCAGAATAATCATTGCGACCCCTCCCTGCCCCCACCCCCCACGAAGCTTATAGGCACTAACTATTCTTGTCAGCTCAATTTTCTAAGCAGAGCAAGAGCAGTGATTCATTTGATTTTTGTATGCCTGATTTCTGGGAGGTTGGGGAGGAAGACAAAGCACTGAGCAAAGAAAACCTGCTGACCAATGATGGAAAGTTAATTGTCTACTGTCTTCAAGAGGCAAAAAGAACAGTTGAATGAAATTGTAGCCTGCTTCACAAAGAGAGTTCCCCAGCCCCTTCCTACTTCACCCCTCACCCAATAGATTCAATGGTCAACCTCCTGGAGGATGCAGTAAGGTTCCAGAGACAAGCAGATCTCAACTTTGATAGGTCGTATTGCCCAATGAGAAGCCACCTTTTAGCTCAACTGCCCACACTCCAGCTGGACAGAGCAGCTGAAAAACCACACTAAGTACTGAGAAAACTTGGGCCTCTCACAAGAGAAGCCCTAGGCCTAGGCCCTTTGTTGTTATAGTTCTGAATCTGAGACTTCTGGAAACAGGCCAGGCCCACCAACTCCCTTGCAACCAGCACTTCGACACTTAAAATAATAAAACAGCTAGGCTCAGTTGCTTTTGAAAGTACTAGAACTACTTGGTGTGAAGTTCTTAACCAAATTCCAAATTCCAGGGATTTTGCCCAAAATAAAATCAATTCATCCCTGGCCTCAGTTTATATATGAATGCCACATTTGTCTGCTCCAGACTTAGAATTCCAAAAAACAGACATTTTCCTCTGTAGTAAATGAAGGAGCGTTTGTGCTTTTGCTTAGCAAAAATGAAAGGACACCAGGGTCTCCTTGGGAACCATTATGACTGGTTGAACGTTAAAGCTGAGTATGGGACTCACATAGTATAGGCCTTGTTACTTCTGTGGACTTTTCTGGAAGTTTCTTGTTTACTACTTCTAATGGGTTTTGCCTCTCCCCTCACCTTGCTACCTCTGGAGGTTTTCCCAAAAGATTCTGAACCTGAATTCTCAGACACCTTGATGTTTGTCAGTTACCTTTAGTCTTGTTTTCCTCTACAATACTCTATATGCCTGGAATTTTTAGAATATCTTCTACATCATCACTGTGGCCCACGCAGTGGTGTTCCCATTAGCACAAGAGGATTTGGGGCAGAAATCATATGGTCAGAGAGAACATTTAAGACCGGAAGTATTCATTTAATTTTTTAAATTAATTTTTTGTAAAGATGGGGGTTTTGCTATGTTGCCCACGCTGGTCTTGAACTCCTGAGCTCAAGCGATCCTCTCGCCTTGGCCTCCCAAAGTGCTGGGATTAAAGGAGTAAGCCACTGCACCTGGCCTCATTTAATATTTTGCAACAGGTAGACGTCCCAAATAAACAACCAAACTGTAAAATTTCTACTAATCACTAATTAACAGAACACAAAGCATCTTCCCCACTCCTAACACTCAACCTCTCTCCTACCTTTGATTATCATAACTCCACTCTCTCTCCCACCCAGGCACTTACCACAATGTTTGCTGCCTTCTGCACCTACGCTGCTGAGACTGGAGAAGAGAGGCTGAAAGCCCCTCTCAGAAAGGCTTGCAGAGAACCCACCACTACTACAATTACTAGTATAAATAATAATGATAATAATTTTTGAAGGTGGAATAGAGAAGAGATTTGAGTGAAATGAAGTTGGCCCTAGGAGCTCAGCTTCCATTTCAAGTCGTCCCTATCCTCTTTTTTCCTCCCCATTCCAGTTAGTAGCAACAGATGGCTCTGCTAGCCTGACTTTGATCTAGTCACCATCCCCAGGAGCGGAGGTTAATTGTTAACCAAGGATGCTTTGCATTTGGTGGGTAGTCAGTACATGTTTTTGAGGGTAGTTATTCTTGGTACAATAGCAAGCTTTGCTGGTGTCTCCTCTCCTTATCCTGTACTACTTGGCCTGCCTCAGCTCCTGACTGGGCCTCCCCCACCAGCCCCAACTTATTCCTCAGCCCCAACTTATCCCTCAGCCCCAAATCCCATGAACTGCATCCCTAGCACAACAACTCACCCATAAAGGAAGTGAGACAACAGGAAGCAAAATAATTAATGTTAGCTTAATGACCACAAACTGACCAGTTGATCTGGATAAATTACCTTGAACGTGCAAAGACAGAGGAGATCCTACCAGGCTCTCCTAACAAGCACTGCACCTGACATCCAGTGTAACTATCTGGACAACACAGACCCGATTGCAGTCTCTCTGTACCTGTCAGTCTGAGCAGATCTGTCCACGCACCTGCCCTCTTCCTCATCAATGAACAAGTTGGGAAAAAGATGAGTTCATGCTCAGTGCTCTGTTCCTCACTCGTTCCACCTTCCATTATCAAGTCTGTGACACAATGGTGAGCTTTCGCTTTAATATGATTTGCTAGGGCCAGGACTAGGGTGAGGTGAGCGAGGCACCTAGGGCGTAAAATTCAAAGAGGTGCCCGCTCTCAGGGCCATGCAAGTGCCTTACCCTCGTCCCAGCCCTGTGATTTGCACTCTTTAAAGTAATATCAGTTTATCTTCTTCCTATGAACAAGTATAGTCCTTCTGATTTGGGGTCGGGGGTTAACTCCCTATCTCTTGTTGCACCAAATATTTTATTGCTACCTATTTTTCCATTGCTATAAGTCTTTGTGTGCCTATACATTAAAGAATCTTTAATAGTGTTAATATCGGAAAACATAGTTGATTTCTAAGTAATATGCTCCAGGTGGCAAGTTAACACCCATTTCAGCAGGGATGCTCCCAAGGCCAGCCCTTCAACAAAAGAGTGACTGAGTTGACGGTCTGTCACCAGGATCCTCCCTCTCCTCTTTCTGCTCCATTCTCCTAAACCTTGCTTCCCAGCACCAACTCTCTTCAGTGCCTCCTACTTCCTTCTCCTCCTAAGAAAAACCTGCTCTCAGGAAAGGGATAAATTCATTTACTTTGAGATTATAAGGCTTAATGCTACCTCTTTTGAGGGTCAGTTGCATTTTAACAAGGGAAAAGCCTTAAGCCAATGGAATGAAGTTCTACTTGCAGAATGTTAGGCATCAACTAGTTGTAGAAGTGTATTTTTCACCATGGAAAGGCCAAATTCCCTGACGCCTAACTCCAGAATATAGAAAATATCTTAATCGCCTGGAATCATTTGAGTTACTAGCTGATGGTCAATTAAATTGTCCTGATATCCAATGCTATTCAATATGGTTACTACCAAGGGACTCTCAGAAATGGCTACTAAAAGCCACTGAGAAGGCCTAGATCATTCATATTGTACATTGACATTTTTACATAAATGGAATTAATACTACTTACCATTTGAGTAAAGAACACAAGGAATTGAAGAGTCTGTGAAAATATGTCCTGTTTGTGAAAGGTGAAACTGTCCAATCCATGTCCAATCAATGTCAGTCGTCCAGTATTGGTGGTGATTATTAAACTTATTGGAGGTACAACTTTACCTCCAATAAGCTTACCTTTACAAGCTTCTGCTTTCCCTGCTTCATCTCTGTTATGGGCTATCAGTCCAGCTTGGTGTGAAAATGAGACTATATCTATACCACAGCCCCCAATCCTTTCAAAGGCTTTGCATGTATTTCAGCTACAAGTGACAAGGATATTAGGGATTTAAAAGGATAAGAGAGTGGGAAAGATGTATAAGGAAGTGCCTTTGTCAAAAGGCAGCAAAAAGTATAATGATATAAACATAATATGAAATAAGCAAATTTTAGAATACTTTGAAACAGATTTATAGAGGAATACATAGTAAATAGTTATAGACACACATTTGGGGCATTTTTAATAAGGTTAGCAAGAAGAAATTTGCATGAGTAATGAGCAATGTGAAATGGGCATTATACTTTTGTTCAGTAAAGCCCAAAATCTAGGCCAATGGTTCTCAAAGTGCAGTTCCAGGAGCAGCAACAGCAGCATCCCTGGAGAGGGAGAAAGAGAGAGAGAGAGAGTGTATGTGTGTGTGTGTGTGTGTGTGTGTGTGTGTGTGTGTGTATGTGCATTCCAGTGATGTTACTCCTTCAAGCCCCTGAATCACTATAGCCACGACTCTCCAACTGATTCCAACCTTTACCATTATTCTGGCTCTCATCATAAGGACCAGTCTCTGGCCAAGAGGTGTATATTGTTATCTTGGTCAGGCATATGTTTGCTTGGTTTTAAGAAATTATCAGATTGAGGAGTCTCATGTTTTATGGGACTCCGGTGCATATGCTCGAAAAAAATTAAAAAGAACTTATCATATTGGATCAACAAATTGCTCAACCTGCAAAATCTTTGATTAGACTTAGCCAGCCCATCTGGCCTGCTTTGGGTTTAAAAAAAAAAAAAAGATTTTTTTTAACTCACAAATGGAAAAAAGGGAAAGGTGTTAAGTTTGTTTGGTATTGCCAGCTCTTAAATACCTGTCTTTACCGTGGTGGCTGTTCTCCAGTAAGGCTCTGGCAGAAGTATATTTGATTTTAAGATTTTTGCCTAAATAGTAGAATTTGATAGCAACGAACTCCAAAACAAAATCTGAACTGGAACAACTAGTTAACCCCTCTCAGCCTCTTTGTAATGCCAAGCTTTATAGACATTTATTCCTTAGGTGGTCTTGAGCTTTTTCTAACATCCAATTTTATAAAATGTTGTGCATGCAAACGCAGCATTGTGCTCATTGTACAAGTCACCTCAAACTCATTCCTTCCCCCATGTGTATCATGGCGAAGAAATATCAATATATGTATGTGCTGAGGTCTTCTGATGAATTGTAAATTACAAACCTTTTCATTCATTTTTAAATGAGATATATTTACCCTGGCTAGTGGTTAAAGTTTTATTCTTTTTATTATATTTCACTGCTACTTTTTTCTACTGACTCCAAAGCTTACTTTGGGCTATATTTCTTATTTCTAGATTGTTGTATTTATCTTATTTCTATATTTATCTGCAGTCTTGGAATGTTAGAGCTGAAAGGGACCAACCTCTCTCATTTCACACATGAGGAAGCTGAGGCCCAGAAAGGTCAAATAACTTATATACAAGGTCACACAGTGAGTCAGTGGTGGGGCCCAGCCTCAATTCCAGGTCTCCTGCCCTTGGGCCCAATCTGGTTTCATTTAAAGCACTACAATTTATAGAAGACCCACAGCTGGCTTCTACTTTTATGACACATGAATTTCCCAGGTATTTCAATGAACTAATATATATGCTTTAAGGGAAAATGTTCAAGAGTTCTTTAATTCATTAATCCAAAGACAAATTGGATTTTCAGTTTATAAACATTAGTTTCCCTCCAAATTCAATATGTGCACCCTACTTAGTACAATGGATGTTTTCCCTAAAAGTTGTGTGAAAAATGAGTTTTTTAGATATCAAGTATCATTTTTTAGAGGTAAACTTCCTATGTAAGGGAACCTTCTGGTGACTTCTTTTTGAAAAACCGAGATTCCTCTTGTCATTGTCCCATAATGTCTCTACTTTTTTTAGTGCAAACTTTTGTATTTGGTGTTTATTTAAAAGTAGGGTACAACCCAACCAATATTAGCTTTCCCAGAGTCTACTTTAGCCTTCCCTTCTTAATCTTTATGAGAAATTTTCAGACTGTTAAATGCTCATGAGATATTTAGTTGTGTTCTAGAAATTTCACCTGGCTTGATATTCTGTCAATCCCTGGGCTCAAATTCCAGCTCCATCTTATCAAACAATAACAGAATTCCCTAATCAGTACTAAGCTCCGCATGCAGTCTCTTTTCCAGAACATTCTTTGCCTAATGTTCCTTAGTGTGGCTCTCTCTTTAGTTGGGGCCTCCTTCCTTAGTACATGCATACCTTACTATTCTGTGGAATTGCAAGCCATGCATCTTTTAGAGCCACACTAGTCAAATTGATTGGCATTTCCATTTATTTTCCATTGTTCCCTTGTTTCTCCTGGACTTCCTCTCGTTTCTCTTTTCGAGGATGCTTAGAGGCTTCTCACCAGAGATTGGTGAGGTTTCCCCCATCATCTAGATGGGAGATTGACAAATTCTGTAAAGGTTAAGACAGTAACTATTTTAGGCTTTGTGGGCTACATGTGGTCTCTGTAGCACATTCTTCTTTGTTGTTGCTGTTTGTTCATTCGTTTGTTTTGCAACCTTTGGATAATGTAAACCACTCTCTTTTTTTTTGACAGAGTCTCTCTCTGTAGCCAGGCTGGAGGGCAATTGTACAATCTCGGCTCATTACAACCTCCACCTCCCGGGTTCAGGCAATTCTCCTGCCTCAGCTTCCCGAGTAGCTGGGACTATAGGTGCGTGCCACCATGCCCAGCTAATATTTTTTTTTTTTTTGTATTTTTAGTAGAGGCAGAGTTTCACCATGTTGGCCAGGATGTTCTCGATCTCCTGACCTTGTGATCCGCCCACCTCGGCCTCCCAAAGTGCTGGGATTACAGGTGTGAGCTACCGCACCCTGCCAATATAAACTATTCTTAGCTCATGGGCTATGCAAAGCCTTAGGCTGACCCCTGATCCAGACTGTCTTCTGAGACAAGCATTTCTGTGAGCTGCCCCATGTGATAACTGAGTTGTGCAGTAGCTGATGTGGTTTATTGCCTTCCCATCTACTGCATTGTCAGACCAGACTGACTGCACAGGAGCAGGTGGAGGGGGGCTGCATATGCCAACCATTACTCTTCAATAGAGTGTCCTTCATGAGCTCTCTCTCTCTCTCATTACTGACTACCTCAGTGTAGAAACCCTCATTTTTTTCCCCAGACCTATCCTTGTTACCCAATGTGCCTCTGCTTCCCTGGGTTTGGGATAAACTGGAAGGAGAGAATTTCTGAGTTCTCTTACTTATTTTGTTCCATAACTTCTCCCTCATATCTGTGGTTGGAGACTCCCACCCTTGTCCACCCTTTCCTGCCTCATACTAGTATCATGAGTTTAGGGCTGTCGTTGGAAAGTCTGGCAGCCCAGGCCATAGGATTCCAGTTCAGCCTACGATTTCCTAGGGAAATCACCAGGTTCCAAAGGCTGGTTTTTAAACCTAGAATATCCATGTATCCATTTCCTAATGCAGTTTGGACCTGTTCTAGACAGAGCACTCAGCCTTAGCAAGAAAACCAATGAGGTGCAGAAGATATTCTGTGCCCACAGTTTTTCCCTGCCTTCTGGACCCTCAGCCCCTGGGATGGGCTCCTTGGGATTGCCCATGCAACAACACAGCCACAAGACATTCAGCACACCACCTCCTCCTGTGTTTTGAATCTCTAAATGAATTCTGTTCTAAAGCTTCTTCACGTCTCTCTCCATCCTGCTCCCATCTCCACCTCTAATGCTTCTTGGGAGTCTGAAGCTCAGATTCACATTTTCACATTTTCTCGTATAAACGTTGTGGGATAAGAATGGATGATATGTATGTGTCTGTGTGAGTTTGGTTTCTCAACCTGGACTGTGAGGGCTAATTCACAAATCACACCATACATGCGTGTGTGCATGCGCGCGCGCACACACACACACACACACACACACACACACACAGTCCAGCACCCTCATCAGTTCTCTGGTTTAGGTCCAGATCTGATGGGACTGGTCAAGAAGGGGATGGTGGGGGCTCCTGAAGCATTTGCCCTTTCTTGCCTCTTGAGACCTTCTTTCCATTGGCAATTCAAAACAGGCTGACATACAGAGGGCTAGCACTCTAATTTGATGTGGACTCAGCCACTCAGACCTAGGTCTCAGGCTGCAGCTTATCCTAGCTCAGCAAATTGCTTCTTAGAATCTTTAGCTTGATTTCTGTCATTTGAGCCCAGGGATCTACCCACTTACTGAAATCTAAATTTTAAAAAATCAGTGATGAAAGTAATTTTCAGGATTTCCCTATTTAAAAGCATCCATGAAACAGTTCCTTTATGCCTTCTGTTTAGGATTTCCAGAATTAGGAAGGGAAACCAGGCTTGTGCCTTGGATCCAAAAGCAGCAAAAATACTACACTTGCCAAAAGCAAACTGAGGAATGAGCATTGGCCAGTCCTAGTATGCAGTCAAGAGGTGGACTTTTGTTAAGTTAGCCCTTACCATTTAGTGCTTACTGAATGCCAACAATGCACTTAGAAAAATAAGGGAGACAAGAATTTACAGACCATACCCTAAACTGGAAGGTACAGGAAAGACACATCTCCTAGAGCTGGGAATGTGTCCCTAACATTTCAAGAAGAAGCAGAAAGTAGGAGAGATCACGATCTCAGTCTTTTTAGGATTCCAACACAAAATGGAAGGGAGCCCTCTGTGGGGTGATATTACAAAGGGTTTTTCTTGTCTTTCTTTAAAAAAAAAAAGGCATTCCTTACTGGCTTGCTACCAGCAATTGAACTGTATTCTTTATATAGCTAGAGCTGTTTGTGTCTTCTTAAAATAAACTTTTTCTGTTAAAATCATTTTCTGTTTCACCCTCTGGTTTTCATTGTAG